CCTCCTCTCCTCTCCTCTCCTCTCATCTCCTCTCCTCTCCTCTCCCTTCATCGTGTCTCTACCTCTATCTCCGCCGGTGCCTCTCTCGGTATCTGTCTCTCAGTCTCTGCCTTCTCTGTGTCTCGTACGGTCTCCTGTCTTTCTTGGTCTCTCGGTCCTGAGCGCTCTCTCGCCCTGTCACTGATGACCGCTGGCTTTTGGCTCTCCGTGCTCGCTCTTCGTGTGTCCCGGCCACGCACGGCTCACCAGCTCGTTTTCCCCAGACGCGGAAAGTCTACCTTCGGCGTGCGGGTTTCCCAAGCGCGCCGGGCCCCGCCTGCGGCCCTCCGGCGGGCTCTGTCTGCTGGAGGCGCTCCGCTAACCCTGCTGTCGCCTCTTTCCACCAGCGCACCGCCTAGGCAAGCCAGCTGACGCCGGGGGCACAGACCACCCTCCACTGAGTGCGGAGCAGCCAAGGTGAGTGCACCGATGCCCCTTCCGCCCCTCCGATCCCTCCCCAGCTGCCCTGGTTCGAGCCGACTGGAGAAATGAGGCTGCAACAGCGAAGCCAGCCTGCGGCCGCTTTCTCCTCTAAAGACTGGTGGGAGGGCCCGGGAGGCCCCTCGGGCGGCCGCAGCTCTTTGGCTGCCCGCTGCCCCATCCCGGAGTGGAAACCCTGAGTTTCCAGGCTTCGGGCTGGCGGGGTCGCGGGCAGGGCAGCGCGGCTTCCCCTTTAAGGCCGGAGCCGCTCGTCGCCGTGAGTGTGAGGGTGTGTGAGTGTGCGGCGTGCGTGTCTCCTCCTCCCCGAGTGACACAGCAGTGAGAAATGCCTATCAGTAACTTAAACCCCCGAAACTCCACCTTCCGGGCGCGCGGCGCGGAGCCGGGCGGTGGGAATGGAGCGAGCAGATTGAGGCCGCCACTGCAGCGCCGCCAGCATGAACTTGGCCGCGAGCTGAAGCGGCCGGCGGCGGGCGGGCGCGGGGGCACCGGCCGCTAGCCAGGGGGTGATCTGCAACAGGGCTGGGTTCCTTGGCGGCCGCCTGAGTCCAGGCTGCCCGCGCCGGCGGCCGCCCGCCCCTCGGACACTGCCCCCGCCGCCGCCGGAGCTCTGCAGCACGGTAAGGCTGAGGGCGGGTGCAGGAAGTCTGACTGTTCTGGGGGTTCCGGGGTACACTTGTAGCCCCCAGTTATGGTCCCCATCGCTGAGGATCGGGGTCCCAGGGGTGCTTCGAGTCGGTAGACCCTAAAGTTTGCTCTGAGCACACGGCCCACCTGGCGCTGCGGGCGGCCACCCCCTTCTCGAACCAGCCCGGCTGGGCTGGGCGCAGCTCGAAACGCCGGAGACCACGGCCTTTGGCTCGGCGCCCGTCGGGCGTCTGAAATCCGGCGGGGACAGCCACGTACCGGGGAGGAAAGGTAGAAGGGCGCAAGCTCCTCGGGCTACGCTGGGCTACTGGGAGGCTCCCACTCTGTCCCAGCACCCCCGGGTCGCTTGCAGCCTGGGTGTCACCGGCGACGGTGCCTTCACATGCCAGCTGCCTGAGCCCAGGCCAGTAGGCAGTGGGCGCTGGATGAAGGATTTCCCCACCCCAACGCTGTTTGCCGCCTCTGAGCGAGAGTGTGGAGTGTGCGCGCCGAATCCGCTGCCCTGCACTCCCTCCCCTGCCAACTCCTGGGAAGCGCAGCCCGGAGCTGAGCTGGTGTTCAGGGCAGCCCGGACTGGGTTCCTGCGGAGCAGCCCCGGCGCCCCTGCGTCAGAGTCCGCGCTTCAGGTTCCCCAGCATCCGCGCGACGACAGAGCTGGGCGCCCGGCGCCGGCTAGCGCGGGCGGGAAGCCCCCCGGAGCGCCGCCAAATACTTTTCTCGGCCAGTTGGCTTGGCCAGGCTCCGTCCCAATGCAGTGTGTCCGAAGCCTCCTGGAAAGCTGGAGATGTCGTCTGATTCTGATCCGTGATTAAATTCGGACTGAGCAGACACTAATAGGATTAGCCTGCCAGAAAGCTCGGCCCTGAAGCCATCGGAACCTGTGCAAACACGCGCCTCGGGCTGGAGCATTCACTCCCGCCCCGCCGCGCTTCTGCAGCTGGGTGCGGCTGACCTGGGCACCCGGAGTGTGGGTGTGTGTGAGCGGGCGGGAGCACAGCGTGGCCTGAAAGACAGTGTACTTTTTGTCTCCCTAAGCCCTGTGTCTAGGTCGTTTGGGAAACGCCTTGGAGAGTCAAGAATAAATTTGCAGGTCAAACAATGGATGACTGGAAAAGTCGGCTTGTAATCAAGAGCATGCTTCCCCATTTCGCCATGGTGGGAAATCGTCAGGAGCCCAGAAAGCTCCAGGAATCGGTCAGACAATGGGCCATGGGGGGAGGGGGGTAAGTGGCTCTCCTCAGCCTACTCTCACCCCCAGGGAAAGAAGCCCTCGTGGATGGAGGAAGAAGATTTATCTTTTCTCTACAAGAGCAGCCCAGGAAGAAAGCATCAGGTAAGCATAAGCTTACCAAAGCTGGGACCCATTCTTCTCCTCTTCTCTTCTCTTCCATTCACAGGGAACTGTTAAGAGGAGACAAGAAGAAGACCACTTCCAGTTTCCAGACATGGCTGATGGGGGCTACCCTAATAAAATTAAGAGGCCTTGCCTTGAAGATGTCACCCTTGCAATGGGCCCAGGTGCTCATCCTAGTACTGCTTGTGCAGAACTGCAGGTCCCTCCATTGACAATAAATCCTAGCCCTGCGGCTATGGGAGTGGCTGGCCAGTCATTACTGCTGGAGAATAACCCTATGAATGGCAACATCATGGGCTCACCATTTGTAGTACCACAGACTACAGAAGTGGGACTGAAAGGGCCCACTGTTCCTTACTATGAGAAAATCAACAGCGTGCCGGCTGTAGACCAGGAGCTTCAAGAGCTGCTAGAGGAGCTCACCAAAATTCAAGACCCTTCTCCAAATGAGCTAGATCTTGAGAAGATACTGGGGACGAAGCCAGAAGAGCCACTGGTTTTAGATCATCCCCAGGCAACCCTAAGCACAACTCCCAAGCCTTCGGTTCAGATGTCACACTTGGAGAGCCTGGCTTCCAGCAAGGAGTTTGCTTCTAGTTGCAGCCAAGTTACTGGCATGTCACTTCAGATCCCATCCTCCTCCACAGGGATCAGCTATTCGATTCCTTCCACCAGTAAGCAGATAGTGTCACCGAGTTCTTCAATGGCACAGTCCAAGAGCCAGGTCCAGGCCATGCTCCCTGTCGCTCTGCCCCCCTTACCAGTGCCTCAGTGGCATCACGCCCACCAGCTGAAGGCGTTGGCAGCCAGCAAGCAGGGGTCTGCTACAAAGCAGCAAGGGCCCACCCCCAGTTGGTCTGGTCTGCCTCCTCCAGGACTCTCTCCACCTTACCGCCCAGTGCCATCACCACACCCACCACCGCTGCCACTGCCACCACCACCACCCCCATTCAGCCCCCAGAGCCTCATGGTGTCCTGCATGTCGTCCAATACCTTGTCGGGTAGCACTCTCCGAGGCTCTCCCAATGCCTTACTGTCAAGCATGACGTCCAGCAGCAATGCTGCCCTGGGGCCCGCCATGCCCTATGCTCCTGAGAAGCTCCCCAGCCCTGCTCTCACTCAACAGCCGCAGTTCGGCCCTCAGAGCTCCATTCTTGCCAACCTCATGTCCTCTACCATCAAAACCCCTCAAGGACACCTGATGTCTGCTCTGCCTGCCAGCAACCCTGGGCCGTCCCCACCCTATCGCCCAGAGAAGCTCTCTAGCCCAGGCTTGCCACAGCAGTCCTTCACCCCACAGTGTTCCCTGATCCGAAGCCTCACTCCCACCAGTAATCTTCTAAGCCAGCAACAGCAGCAGCAGCAGCAGCAGCAGCAAGCAAATGTGATCTTTAAGCCCATAAGCAGCAACTCATCCAAAACCCTGAGCATGATCATGCAGCAGGGGATGGCAAGCTCCAGCCCAGGAGCCACGGAGCCATTTACTTTTGGCAACACCAAGCCCTTGTCCCATTTTGTTTCTGAGCCGGGTCCCCAGAAGATGCCCTCCATGCCTACCACCTCTAGGCAGCCTTCCCTGCTCCACTACCTGCAGCAGCCGACACCAACGCAGGCCTCCTCAGCCACTGCCTCCTCCACGGCCACTGCCACCTTGCAGCTGCAGCAGCAGCAGCAGCAACAGCAGCAGCAGCCTGACCATTCTTCATTCCTTCTGCAGCAGATGATGCAGCAACCCCAGCGTTTTCAGCGATCAGTGGCCTCAGATTCCATGCCTGCTCTGCCCAGACAGGTAAGACAATCTCATATCTGGCTGTGTTCTTTAATCTAATTTGTCTTTTTCATCTTCTGTTTAGCAAGAGGAACAGAGATCAGGTCTTATGGCAATGACCCCTGAACGGCAGAATGCATATATCTCCCAACAGATGAGTCCATTTGAAGGTAAGCAGTTAAGGCCAGTGTTCCCAAAGGGGACTCATCCCCACTTCTCTCTTTCTGTATGTAGCCGTCCAAGAACAAGTCACCTCCAAGTGTAGCCGGATCAAGGCAAGCCCCCCATCTAGCAAGCACTTGATGCCACCCAGAACTGGGCTTCTTCAGAACAATCTGAGTCCAGGAATGATCCCACTCACCAGGCACCAGAGCTGCGAGGGCATGGGAGTGATCTCACCAACTCTGGGGAAGCGGCAAGGAATTTTCACCTCCAGCCCCCAGTGTCCCATCCTCTCACACTCAGGCCAGACTCCCCTGGGCAGACTTGACTCTGTCTGCCAGCATATGCAGAGTCCCAAGGCCACCCCACCAGAAGTGCCCCTGCCTGGGTTCTGTCCCAGCTCCCTGGGCACCCAGTCCTTGAGTCCCCACCAGCTCAGACGGCCTAGTGTGCCAAGAATGCCCACTGCGTTCAACAATGCTGCATGGGTCACAGCGGCAGCAGCTGTGACCACAGCAGTTTCGGGGAAAACACCCCTCAGCCAAGTGGATAATAGCGTTCAGCAGCACTCACCTTCTGGCCAGGCCTGCCTTCAGAGGCCATCTGATTGGGAGGCACAAGTGCCCGCTGCGATGGGAACACAAGTGCCCCTGGCCAACAACCCCAGCTTCAGCCTGCTGGGCAGCCAGAGCCTCAGGCAGAGCCCGGTACAGGGCCCGGTGCCTGTAGCAAACACCACCAAGTTCCTCCAGCAGGGTATGGCCAGCTTTAGTCCCCTGAGCCCCATACAGGGCATCGAGCCACCAAGCTATGTGGCTGCTGCTGCCACCGCTGCTGCTGCTTCTGCCGTTGCTGCCAGCCAGTTCCCAGGTCCGTTCGACAGAACGGATATTCCCCCTGAGCTGCCACCTGCCGACTTTTTGCGCCAGCCCCAACCCCCACTAAATGATCTGATTTCGTCACCTGACTGCAATGAGGTAGATTTCATTGAAGCTCTCTTGAAAGGCTCCTGTGTGAGCCCAGATGAAGACTGGGTGTGCAACTTGAGGCTGATCGACGACATTTTGGAACAGCATGCTGCTGCTCAAAATGCCACAGCCCAGAATTCTGGGCAAGTCACCCAGGATGCTGGGGCACTTTAAATCTGAGCAGGATGCCCATAGAAACCCCCATGGTGACATCACTCTAGGAAGTGGTGTCGATCCATACCCGCAGTTGTCTCCCGTTACAATTTGAGTGGTGTTGTCAGCCCATGCTTATCCCTCTCTCTACCTGTGACAAAATGGAAAGCTGGTGATTTTTCAAGCTACGTGTACATATTTGAAAATTTTGTAAATGGTTTTCCTAAACATTAATGACAGAAGTATTTATACTTCATTTTGTGACTTTGTAAATAAAGCGACGGCTTTTGTTTCAGTAGAGTTGTGTTTACTATGCATTGTTTTGTGTTTATTATACAATGTTACAAATATGCAGACCGTGTTGTTTGCTCCAGTGATACCTTGTTAAGCTAGGTGGCTGAGTCGCTTATGGTTTTAATGCAATGAGCAATGTGGATATGACCAAGAGTTGTTGTGCAAGTTGACAAATGCCAAATAGAAAACCACTTGGCCATTTATTTCTATGTTCACTAAAAATCCTATTGCCTTGTGTGATTCTTAATCTCTTTTGCGAACCTTTCAGTCTCCGCTAGCTCTTTCCTAATGAGCTTTACAGCAGAAGCCGTTTTATCGTTAAGTGCCCCACAGAGACACTTTACCAGGAGGCTGGGAGAGTTCTCCAGATTTGGGAGAGGCGCAGAGACAGTGTGTGAGCCGAGCCCTGTCTCAGCAATCCACCTGGAGGAGCTAGAGTATCCTCCTCCCTTTACCATTCAGACCGAGAGAAAAAGCCCAGCTTGTGTGCACCCTCGTGGGGTTAAGGCGAGCTGTTCCTGGTTTAAAGCCTTTCAGTATTTGTTTTGATGTAAGGCTCTGTGGTTTGGGGGGGAACATCTGTAAACATTATTAGTTGATTTGGGGTTTGTCTTTGATGGTTTCTATCTGCAATTATCGTCATGTATATTTAAGTGTCTGTTATAGAAAACCCACACCCACTGTCCTGTAAACTTTTCTCAGTGTCCAGACTTTCTGTAATCACATTTTAATTGCCACCTCGTATTTCACCTCTACATTTGAAATCTGGCGTCTGTTTCAAGCCAGTGTGTTTTTTCTTCGTTCTGTAATAAACAGCCAGGAGAAAAGTGCCTCTATGTTTTTATTTTTCAAGGGAGTA